GTGGTGGAGACTGTATGGCGCACCTACCTCGCCAACATGTATAAGAATATAGGTATCCAAATTACTGGTCAGAAAATCCTGCGGCCTTGGGTGATGAAAAGCTAATGGCAACAGAAATTGGGCCAGGAAGCCTCGTGTAGGGAACTACCTGACTGGTCACATTTCGTAAGTTACTTCCTTTTTGTCCCAAACGAAGCCATAGTTTTCAAAGGGATAATGGCCTTGGATGTTGCTAAGATTGGCAGAGAGAGCTCAGGTGTCGTCCATTCCGGATCATTCCAGGGAAAGGCATCCTCTACAGGGTTGCCTGCTTTGATGACGGAGATTGCGGGCGGCAGTCTGACGCGGTGTAAACCAGATGATTCCTGCTAAAAACAATCATTTCCAAGATCTGATTAGCCCTAAATATGCCACAGCTCAGTTTGCAAAGTAGTAATTGTTTAAAAGTCTAGGCAAAGATTTTGGCCAATTCCAACTCAAGTATCCGGATCTCCAGCACTACTTCCCTCTAGCAATGCCATACACATCTAACCCTAAAACGAGGAAGCGTCCGCTGAGGTTGCCCACTGCAGGATGCTGGTGTGTCGCCGGGCACATGAAAGTCCCTGAGTCAGGGGAGAGCGCTCGCCGGGGACTGCGGGCGGGAGCCGGCGACTGAGAACCGCTTGCCCCGCTCTCTGGCGTGAGTACGCAGGCCTCCTCCCACGGTCTCAGGAAGCCCAGACGCCGCAGGCTTCCCCGCCGTAGAGGAGCTGCCGGGGCGTAATTCCTCCACCGCTTCCTCCTCCAGCTGCACCCACCCGTCCTTTCCTGCTCGGGAGGGCTGGGTTTGAAGCGCGCGCCACGGCCAGCCCGGGACCGCGGGGGAGGGCGAGGGAGGCGCGCAGCCGCACGCACGCAGTAGGCAGCCCCGCCCCGCCCCTCGAGGCCCAAGGTCCCGCCCCTCGAGGCTCCGTGCCCCGCCCCCCGGGTGCCCCGCCCCTTTGCGCGGCTGGCGCGGCCAGCAGGCCAGGCTCCCCTCGGCAAACCTGTCTAATTGGGGCGGGGAGCGGAGCTTCCTCCTCTGAGGGCCGTGCCGCGCTGCCAGATTTGTTCTTCCGCCCCTGCCTCCGCGGCTCGGAGGCGAGCGGAAGGTGCCCCGGGGCCGAGGCCCGTGACGGGGCGGGCGGGAGCCCCGGCAGTCCGGGGTCGCCGGCGAGGGCCATGTCGCTGTTGGGGGACCCGCTACAGGCCCTGCCGCCCTCGGCCGCCCCCACGGGGCCGCTGCTCGCCCCTCCGGCCGGCGCGACCCTCAACCGCCTGCGGGAGCCGCTGCTGCGGAGGCTCAGCGAGCTCCTGGATCAGGCGCCCGAGGGCCGGGGCTGGAGGAGACTGGCGGAGCTGGCGGGGAGTCGCGGGCGCCTCCGCCTCAGGTGAGCTCAGGGCCGCGGCAGGCCGGGCGCGCCTGTTGACTTGAATTCTTTCTGTTGCTTTCAGTTGCCTAGACCTGGAGCAGTGTTCTCTTAAGGTACTGGAGCCTGAAGGAAGCCCCAGCCTGTGTCTGCTGAAGTTAATGGGTGAAAAAGGTTGCACAGTCACAGAATTGAGTGATTTCCTGCAGGCTATGGAACACACTGAAGTTCTTCAGCTTCTCAGCCCCCCAGGTAGGTTTTGTTCTTAGGATTATTCTCCAGGATTAATTTTTTTTTTTTTTTTTTTTTTTTTTAGGAATAAAGATTACTGTAAACCCAGAGTCAAAGGCAGTCTTGGCTGGACAGTTTGTGAAACTGTGTTGCCGGGCAACTGGACATCCTTTTGTTCAATATCAGTGGTTCAAAATGAATAAAGAGGTAATTTTTTAAATATATCTTTTAATTCTTCCGTCATCCACTTCTCTTATTGATTCTTTCACAGATTCCAAATGGAAATACATCAGAGCTTATTTTTAATGCAGTGCATGTAAAAGATGCAGGCTTTTATGTCTGTCGAGTTAATAACAATTTCACCTTTGAATTCAGCCAGTGGTCACAGCTGGATGTTTGCGACATCCCAGAGAGCTTCCAGAGTAAGTAACGAAAGAAGCTGAATGTTGGGATGCCTAGAGATTTTATTTTTTCTTTTAATTTAAGGAAGTGTTGATGGCGTCTCTGAATCCAAGTTGCAAATCTGTGTTGAACCAACTTCCCAAAAGCTGATGCCAGGCAGCACATTGGTTTTACAGTGTGTTGCTGTTGGAAGCCCTATTCCTCACTACCAGTGGTTCAAAAATGAATTACCATTAACACATGAGACCAAAAAGCTATACATGGTAGGAAGTTGATTTTGGGGTCTTTTGGGGGAGGAAGCATTTACATGTTCTAATATTGATATAGGTGCCTTATGTGGATTTGGAACACCAAGGAACCTACTGGTGTCATGTATATAATGATCGAGACAGTCAAGATAGCAAGAAGGTAGAAATCATCATAGGTAAGAAGTATTTCCCCAGTGTTCTGACAAGTAATATATTCAAATTTGTTTTTTCTGAAACAAGGAAGAACAGATGAGGCAGTGGAGTGCACTGAAGGTAGTGTAAGTCTTTGGTTTGAAACCAAATCTTACTTAATCTATTTTCTCTTACTTTGTTTTAGATGAATTAAATAATCTTGGTCATCCTGGTGAGTAATACAAACATAAAACTTTAGTTTTACTTACATGTTTTGCTTTTTTATCTTTGTATAGATAATAAAGAGCAAACAACTGACCAGCCTTTGGGTGAGTAGAACTTTAAAATGCATTATCAAAGTCTTTAAACACCCCCTTTCTTTTTTTTTCAAAGCGAAGGACAAGGTTGCCCTTTTGATAGGAAATATGAATTACCGGGAGCACCCCAAGCTCAAAGCTCCTTTGGTGGATGTGTACGAATTGACTAACTTACTGAGACAGCTGGACTTCAAAGTGGTTTCACTGTTGGATCTTACTGAATATGAGATGCGTAATGCTGTGGATGAGTTTTTACTCCTTTTAGACAAGGGAGTATATGGTAAGATATTTATAATGTTTGTTTTTACAATTATCTATCTCTCTCTTATTTTTCCTCTTTTCAGGGTTATTATATTATGCAGGACATGGTTATGAAAATTTTGGGAACAGCTTCATGGTCCCCGTTGATGCTCCAAATCCATATAGGTCTGAAAATTGTCTGTGTGTACAAAATATACTGAAATTGATGCAAGAAAAAGAAACTGGACTTAATGTGTTCTTATTGGATATGTGTAGGAAAAGGTAAGTTTTCTAATCTTTATTAAAGAATTGTTTCTATCTGCCCTCCTCCGCCTCCCTTAAATAGAAATGACTACGATGATACCATTCCAATCTTGGATGCACTAAAAGTCACCGCCAATATTGTGTTTGGATATGCCACGTAAGAACATTTGATGTTTACGTTGAAGTTTCTGCCTGGCTTAACTTCTTTTTCTATTTTTAAGGTGTCAAGGAGCAGAAGCTTTTGAAATCCAGCATTCTGGATTGGCAAATGGAATCTTTATGAAATTTTTAAAAGACAGATTATTAGAAGATAAGAAAATCACTGTGTTACTGGATGAAGTTGCAGAAGGTAAAATAAAAAATAAAGAGAAAAGTACTCAGTTAAAAATAATATTTATTTTCATATCTTTTAGATATGGGTAAGTGTCACCTTACCAAAGGCAAACAGGCTCTAGAGATTCGAAGTAGTTTATCTGAGAAGAGAGCACTTACTGATCCAATACAGGGAACAGAATATTCTGCTGAATCTCTTGTGCGGAATCTACAGTGGGCCAAGGCTCATGGTACGGTAAAGCCCATTTTTTGTTAGATCTACCTACCAAAGTTGTTCTTATTGTTCTTTTTCAGAACTTCCAGAAAGTATGTGTCTTAAGTTTGACTGTGGTGTTCAGATTCAATTAGGATTTGCAGCTGAGTTTTCCAATGTCATGATCATCTATACAAGTATAGTTTACAAACCACCGGAGATAATAATGTGTGATGCCTACGTTACTGATTTTCCACTTGTGAGTCTCTTCTTTTATTTAAAATACAGTGATTATTAACAGTCCCTAATTTTTTTTTTTACAGGATCTAGATATTGATCCAAAAGATGCAAATAAAGGCACACCTGAAGAAACTGGCAGCTACTTGGTATCAAAGGATCTTCCCAAGCATTGCCTCTATACCAGACTCAGTTCACTGCAAAAATTAAAGGTTACTACCTTTTCTGTTTATAGCTACTAATGCCAATAATAAACCAGATTTTTTTCCTTTTCAGGAACATCTAGTCTTCACAGTATGTTTATCATATCAGTACTCAGGATTGGAAGATACTGTAGAGGACAAGCAGGAAGTGAATGTTGGGAAACCTCTCATTGCTAAATTAGACATGCATCGAGGTTTGGGAAGGAAGACTTGCTTTCAAACTTGTCTTATGTCTAATGGTCCTTACCAGAGTTCTGCAGCCACCTCAGGAGGAGCAGGGCATTATCACTCATTGCAAGACCCATTCCATGGTGTTTACCATTCACATCCTGGTAATCCAAGTAATGTTACACCAGCAGATAGCTGTCATTGCAGCCGGACTCCAGATGCATTTATTTCAAGTTTCGCTCACCATGCTTCATGTCATTTTAGTAGAAGTAATGTGCCAGTAGAGACAACTGATGAAATACCATTTAGTTTCTCTGACAGGCTCAGAATTTCTGAAAAATGACCTCCTTGTTTTTGAAAGTTAGCATAATTTTAGATGCCTGTGAAATAGTACTGCACTTACATAAAGTGAGACATTGTGAAAAGGCAAATTTGTATATGTAGAGAAAGAATAGTAGTAACTGTTTCATAGCAAACTTCAGGACTTTGAGATGTTGAAATTACATTATTTAATTACAGACTTCCTCTTTCTAAGATTTTGTGAATTGGTTGAATAGTTCTATACAAATGAAGTATGGAGGTGTGTATGTTTATATGTATATAACAAAATATTTTCATTGTGACCACTCTGAAGTAAGAGCAATGGGAATGGCATTATTGTAGAATAAGTCATTGTATTTTTAACACCAGAAAGAACCTTGCCGATCACCAGGCATAACCTAATTTTATCCATGGAAGAAACACAGAAAGGCATCTAAGTTAGAGCTGGCACCAGAACTGAGACCTCCAGAAATCTATTCCAGTATTTTTTCCACTACACAACTGCCTTCCTGACAGGTTCTGAGATAAGTGTTATGTTTGTAGATAGAGTGAAATATATTTATATATATATAAATATATACAGATACATATCTGTGTATTATCTCAAGGAATGTACAAACTTTAGTTTTTGATTATAAGGACTTCACTGCAAGTTTTAGTTAAGAGGTTTGTATATAAATCTGTTATAGAACAGGCTGAAATTTCTTGTTCATAAGATTATGAAACCACATGAGAAGTGATAAAATGTTTGTTAAAGCTAGATAGAGGTTAAGAATCAAGATATAATGGATAATTTTCATAGCTGCCTATCAGAATTTCCCAAATATTTAGCATCTTCCTTGATAATATGTATTTTCTTCTTGAATTTCACTGGCCTAATGAGATAATACTCTTATCTTTGGCTCTACCTAAAAGTTGGTTAAAAATGCAATTGGCATTAACAAGGAAAAATACTGAATTAGTAATTTTAAAAGTCTCACAAAGAAAATCCCAGGCCTAGATGGCTGCATTGTTGAATTCTGCCAAACATTAAAATTAGCACTAATTTTTTGCACACTGTTTCTAAAAGTAGGAGAGGAAAGAACACTTCCCAACTTACTCTAGGTCAGTATTACCCTGATACTAGACTAGACATCACAAGAAAACTATAAGCCAATATTCCTTATTAATACAAACACAAAAATCATTAACAAAAATATTAGCAAACTGAATCCAGCAACCTATAAAAAGGATTCTATATCATGACCAAGTGGAATTTATCCCAGGAATTCAAGGTTGGTTCAACATCTAAAAATCAAATAAGCTAATATACAGTCAGTTCTCATTATTCACAGTAATTATGTTCTACAGAATATTCTCCCATAAACACTGAATTAAATATGGAACAACTGCTTTTAGGAGAAAGTGTATTTGTGTATATGTGTGTATACATATGTTTATCTCACACACATTATGAGCTTGAATTCTTAATTCATCCTAGCAAATTCTACCTTATTTTACAGAAGTGAAAGTGAGGTATCAGAAGTGTTAAGTGACATGCCTGAGGCACCCCCCTAACAGGTGTCAGAGCTGAAATTCAAACCCCATCCAGCTGGCCCCGGAGCCAGAGCTTCTTGTACTACACAGAATTGCCCCTGCCATTTCCACCCTCCAGTCATTTCTCTATGAGACTGAAGCAGGAAGGCAGAGCATCATCTTGTTCAGCCTCAGCTGGGAACATGTGTACTGGGTGACTCAAATTTTTCACCCATTTACACATATCCACAAATGACTGCAAAAGTGCCACGGATATCAATTTGAGGGTTATAAATTTTAGCAAGTTGGTAAATTCACAAATACATAACCTTGAATAATGAGGATCAACTGTACCATATTTAATAAAGCACAAAACCCACACAGATTGTCTTATTACAGCATTTGATAAAATCCAAAACTCTTTCATAAAAACACTCAACAAACTTAGGAATAAAAGGAATCTTCCTAGATATGATAAATATAACATCTATGAAAAGCCCACACCTAACATTATACTTCATGGTGATAGACTGAAGGCTGAATGTTTTCCCCTTAAGATTGGGAAGAAGGACAAGGATGTTCACTCGGCACTACTTCTATTCAGCATTGTACTTGAAGTTCTAGCCACAGCAGTTAGGTTAGGAATTCAAGGTTTGTTCAACATCTAAAAATCAAATAAGCTAATAAAGAAAAGAGGTTTATACTGCAAAAGAAGTGAAACTATATGTATTCACAGTTGATACATAGTTGTATATAGAAAATGCTAAAGAATCCATAAAAAGTAATAAATGAGTTCAACAGGTTGCAGGATACAAGATCAGTTTTATTTCTCTACTAACAGCAAACATTCTGAAAATGAGAATAAAGAAATCCTATATACAGTAGCATCAAGAATAAAACTCCAACACGTTTAAAGAAATTAAGATCCAGATAAATGGAAAGACATCCATGTTCATGGATTGGAAGACTGAATATTGGTAAGATGGCAATGCTGCCCAAATTAGTCTACATATTCAACAATTCCTATCAAAATCCTAGCTGTATTTTTTGCAGAAATTGACAAACTGGTAAAATTGGTAGGGAAACGCAGGGGACCCAGAATAGCCAAAAAACCTTGGAAAAGAACAAAGTTGGAAGACGTACCAATTTCAAAAAGTGCTACCAAGCTACAATAAGACAGTGTAGGCATATGGATAGACATATCGATCAGAGGAATGGAACTGAACATCCAGAAATAAACCCATACATTTCTGGTCAACTTGTTTTCAACAAGGATGCCAATACCATCAATAGAGAAGGAGTGGTCTTTTCAACAAACGGTGCTGGGACAACTAACTGGTAGCTACGTGCACAGCAAAAGGATCCCTACCTTCCTACCACATTACAAATTCTAACTCAAAATGGATCATAGACCTCAATATAAGAGTTTAAACTCTTAGAAGAAAACAGAAGTAAATCTTTGTGATGTTGGGCTTAGGAATGGTTTCTTAGACATAATACCAAAAGCACAAGCAACAAAGGCAAACAGTAGATAAATGGGACTTCATCAAAATTAACTTTAGCGCCTTAAAGGACACCATTAAGAAAGTGAAGTTAACCCTCAGAATGGGAGAAAAATTTTTGAAAAATCATGTATCTGATAAAAAAACAAACAAACATGCAGGTGCTCAGCTGTGGTTACCACCGAGCAGCACTGTCCAGTGAACTTGCTGTGATGATGGGATGCTTGGTATCCGCACTCCCAGTGTGATAGCCTTTAGCCTCATGGGGTTGTTGAGCAGTTGAAATAATAGCTAGTGTGAGGAACTGAACATAAAATTTTAGTTTTAGGATGGGTGTGGTGGCTCACGCCTATAATCTCAGCACTTTGGGAGGCCAATGAAGGCGGATCACTTGAGCCCAGGAGTTCAAGACCAGCTTGACCAAGATGGCAAAACCCTGTCTCTATTAAAAATACAAAAAAATTAGCTGGGCATGGTGGCACACACCTGTAATCCCAGCTACTAGGGAGGCTGAGGCAGGAGAATCGTACTTCCCCTTTATACTCTTCTGTATATTTGATTTTTTTTTTTTTAAGACAGAGTCCTGGCTCTGTCGCCCAGGCTGGAGTGCAGCGACATAGTCTCAGCTCACTGCAGCATCCGTGGAGGCTGAAACAGGAGAATCGCATGAATTTTTTAAAAAATCTAAACATGTAATTTTAAAACGGGCTTAAGAAGAATGATAACAGTTTTGGTCTTCTTTTTTATCAACCATGCTTTTATTTTACTTGAATCTCGTGCCAATTGCTTTGTAATATTAAAGTAGGATTTACACAAGTGGAATTTAGAAAAGATGATAATCTATCAAATCTGTCAATACCAATTAGAATGTAATAAAGAAATTAGGATAGTGGAGGTTTGAGCAAGTAAAGGCTCACCCAAATTCAAAGCCAATACTTGATGCTGAGAGGGGATATTTTCTGGAAGGTAATTTTTAAAAATTAAAGTCACAATTATAAATTGTATATTTCCTAATAAAAGAAATCTCAACTCATGGGACAATTTGAATTTAAAACACTATTGTTCCTCATTCAGTGATGAACAAGTCAAAACGTTTCAGAAAAGAAAGCCTTTAAAGAAGAATCCTGGCACAGAAAAGGTCCATTTAGACATTGCCTTCTTCCCCCATCTCTAATGCCTCTTTTCAAATCTCTGACTTGCACATGAAGTAACAGTGAGGTGTCCTGTGCAGCAGTCGCAATTTTTTGACTTGTCAAATTGAAGAAATTCAATTATGTAGCCAGAGCTTAGATCACTGACATGTATACTGGCATAAGCTTTTTTTTGTTTGTTTTTAATTTTATTAGAAGTGGGATCTCATTTTGTTGCCCATGCTGGTCTCAAACACCTGTCTTCAAGTGATCCTCCTGCCTCAGCAGCATCAGTTTAATATCTAGATAAAATCTGATGTATGTAATTTTACTTTTAAGGGTTTTTTTCCAAACAGACGTCCTGACAATGTTGTTTCCTATTCCTTGAACATTCACCTGACGCTTATATACTGTCATTACTTTTATCTGTCAACTGATGTCAGCTACTCAATTTACACATTACTTTTGTGCATTTCATCCTGTTTCTCAGTTTGACATTGTCATTCAAATTCAGAGTTTGACACTGAAACCCTGGGCATGGTGGCTCACACCTGTAATCCCAGCACTTCGGGAGACTGCGGTAAGCAGATCATTTGAACCCAGGAGTTTGAGACTAGCCTTGGCAACATGGTGAAACCCCATCTCTACCAAAAAAAAAAAAAAAAAAAAAGCAAAAACAAAAATTAACTGGGCATAGTTGCACACACCTGTAGTCCCAGCTACTCAGGAGGCTGAAGTGGGACGATCGCTTGAGCCCAGAAGGCAGAGGTTACGGTGAGTAGAGATTGTGCCACTGCACTCCAGCCTGGACGACAGGGCAAGACGCTGTCTCAAAAATAAAATATTAGTAAAGAAGAGTACAATCAGAATATGAAAATGTGTAAATGTGCATATTCTCTTTTTTTCTAATTTGGTAGCATTAAAAATACTTAAGCATCAAAGTTTGGCTTTATGAAGAAGGAGTCTGAGACACCTCAGGTTTCAGCCCTTACTAATAGCGTGGCTCAAAGAGCGTTAACTTGCCTGTGCTTCTGTTTCCTTATCTGTAAAATGGGGATGATGCTGTAACATCAAAGAGCTTATAATACTTTCCAGAGCTGGCAGTACTAAATAAGACCATTCCTCTAAAGTGCCAGCATTTTGAAAAGCATCAACCCATCAACCTTGTGCTTTAAATCTGGCATTCTTAAAGCTATACCTGTAGGCAGTATAGAGTGTTTTTTTTTATTTGTTTTTTTGTTGTTGTCTTTTGAGTCTCACTCTGTCTCCCAGGCTGTAGTGCAGTGGCACGTCTTGGTTCGCCGCAACCTCCGCCTCCCAGGTTCAAGCGATTCTCGTGCCTCAGCCCCCCGCATAGCTGGCATTACAGGCACACACCACCACGCCCAGCTAATTTTTGTAGTTTTAGTAGTATCTACTAAAATAAACAGGGTTTCACCATGTTGGCCAGGCTGGTCTCAAACTCCTGACCTCAAGTGATCTGCCTGCCTCGGCCTCCCAAAGTGCTGGGATTACAGGCGTGAGTCACCATGCCCGGCCGGCAGTGTATATCTTCTAAAGTTGCAATTTTTGTTCACTCCAGAATCACTTTTCAAAAAGCATGCAGATTTAATGCCACCAGTTTGTGTTATGTATCTATCCCGCAAAACAGCTCTAAAGGTGATTTACTAAAAGATTAACAGCATTTATCTCTGGTGGGATAATTTTTCTTTGCTTGTTTACCTGTGTCTTGCAGATTTTACACAGTGAACAATGACTGTATAATTTTAAAATACAGATATGCACAATTGTGTAATGTAAATATGCTCAGCTTCAATACATTTAAGAACACATTTTTAACTTTTCGTAAGGAGTCTTCAGTTTAAAAGTACAGTGTCATTACAGAGTGCTTATTCTGTTACAAAATTAGTAAAGCTGATTCTGCCTCTAAATCTGAAGTAATTCCCACTTTTTTTCATGCTTGAGTTTAGTTGATAAATAGCATTTTAGATACTAAAAATGATTGGATGAGTATTTCTACATTAATAAGTTGCTAATTAGGCACCAGGGTAGCAGATAGAATGCCTTTCTGTGTGCTAGGTTTAAACATTTTACACACAGTCTTATTTAAAACAGCCTTGCAGTTTATAGATGAACTGATTGTTAGGCTAACCAGAGGTGTTACTATACCCTCCAGGATAACCCAGCTAGTAAGGGCAGAGCCAGGATGATTCAGACCCAGACCAGAGCCGGGTGTTTTGTCCACAGTACTGCTGCTGCTTATACCGTAACGGGAAAAGTACACAACAGTGTCTTAATATTTCATTCTTCCATGAAAAACACTTTTAAAATATTGAAACATTATAGGAGCAGAAGTACATCTCTAAATATACTTTTAGGTCACATTGAAAACATTTCCAAAGGATTTGACCTGAAGTTAATGTTGCTACATTATGCTCAATACAGCAGGCTGTTCTGCTAGGGAAATTGTTAATATTTTAAAAATATTTTCCTAAGCTTTAGCTTTACCACTTCCAAGTCTGTACAGACTGGTTATTTCTAC